GCTGGAAACCATCATTCTCAGCAAACTGTTGCAAGGACAAAAAACCAAACACCGCATGTTCTCAGTCATAGGTGGGAATTGAACAATGAGAACACATGGAGACAGGAAGGGGAACATGACACACTGGGGCCTGTTGTGGGGTGGGGGGCTGGGGAAGGGATAGCATTAGGAGATATACCTAATATTAAATGATGAGTTAATGGGTGCTGCACACCAACATGGCACATGTATGCATATGTAACTAACCTGCACGTTGTGCACATGTACCCTAAAACTTAAAGTATGATAAAAAAAAAAAAGTGGCCTCCATGGAGCTTGCAGTGAGCCAAGATCGCACCACTTGCACTCCAGCCTGGGCGACAGAGTGAGGCTCCATCTCAAAACAAAGGGGGCCTCCAAAAGAGACTGTTTGCTGAATGAATATGGGCAAAATGCAAACGTAATAGAAAGAATTAGAAAACAGGGTAGCATCTGAGTAGAGGTGAGACTGTATTGTTTGAAAGCTCTTTCTGGGTTGGACCTTTGCAGAAACTCTGCAAACCCAGTTCCACATGCATGTGCATCCATACACATACACTCCTTCAAAAGCCTCATATGTTATCTTGGAATTAGTTGTTCTTATTTCTCACTCATAATATTGCTGTCTAGTAATAGCATGAGTAACTGAGTTGAGTCTGTATATTAATTTGGATGTATCAAGTTATTTTTCAATGAAGAAATTGACTTACTTGCAAATTGTCAGCTAGGCAAGAGAGAGAACATTTGAGTCAAGGTTTAAAACATTGTATAAGTAATTTTAATACAACACAAAACATATTTGCTATATTCAAAAGCAATTAATTATAAGACACAATTGAAGTAGGGGGACATTAAAATAAAATTACATTGTTAACTACATTTTAAAAGTAATTCTTGCATTATTTGTAAAACTGATTCAGTAGGAGGAAATTAATACTCAGTTTATAAAAGTATTCATGTTTTCCTTTAGGCATTTCTTCTAGTGCATTCAAAATTATCCAATTTACAAGTAATTCATTTTAAGTTAACTTCTAGCATATAAAATGGTTGTGTTGAAACACTGTCTTCAGAATTTTATTTTTAAAAGATACTATTTTAGTATAAATTCACATTTATAGTTGAATGCTTTTGTGAAAGATATTAGTCTTTAAAATATTTTACAGGCTGGCCTTGTTGGCTCATGCCTGTAATCCCAGCACTTTGGGAGGCCAAGGCAGGTGGATCACTTGAGCCCAGGAGTTCAAGACCAGCTTGAGCAACATAGTGAAACCTCATTTCTACAAAAAATACAAAAATTACCAGGTGTGGTGGCACACAGCTGTAGTCCCTACTCAGAAGGCTGAGGTGGGAGGGTAGATTGAGCCCAGGAGATAGAGGCTGCAGTGAGCCATGATTGCACCACTGCACTCCAGCCCAAGTGCCAGAGTGAGACCCTGTTTCAAAAAAAAAAAAGTTCGACAGTTCCAAAACACATTAATGTTAATTAGAGTCTGCTAAGTTGCTATAAATACAACAAAAAATTCAATGGCACAAACAAAATATCAGTTGCCTCTCATGAAAAAGTCCAAGATTAGCAGGTGCAGATTGGAAGAGCAAAATTGACTCAGGGAGTGGTAGAAGGAGAGCAAGGATCCAAGGCATGAGCCACAATCCATGCCTCTTACAACCCCTCACATCTGTCAAATAGAACCCTTGTCTGGATGGGCCCTTGTTCTAACCCAGTGCCTGAAATCTTGTATCTGTTATATTGGTGGTTCTACATGACTTTATATTTGAAAAGTTACATTTTAGAAGTGGATATTTTGTATTTTTGGTTACTAATATAACTGTGTGAAAGCACTATTAAAAATACTTTTATTTCGTTAAAATTACCTGTTTATGTTTTGGTCTCCTCCACTAATCTGTAAGCCCCTCTGAGTAGGAAACAATACATTCCTCACTATACTCCAGCACTCAGCTCAGTGCATGGGGATTTAAAAGTAAATTTCTTCCAGAAGTGTAGATTCTTAGATCCAGATTGTGAGGAGGGGAGGAGAGAGGTATAGGTGAGCCGGGGGCGGAAGTGGGGGCAGGATCATCTTAAGGAAGGAGACCACTGCTACTACTGCTGCCCTCCTCCCACCACCTTGCCTCGTTCACAAGACAGGAGGAGAGAAAAAGCAAAAAGTTGGAAAAAAAAAAAAGTAAGATAAATTGCCAGACAACCTTGGCACCACCACCCGGCCCTAGGAGTTAAAAAAAGTAATAATAATAACATCAACCCCTGACCTAAACTACTTGTGTTATCTGTGAATTCCTGACACTGTATGAAAAAAGCATTGTAGCCCCCAGTCACGTTTCCCACTCTTGTTTGATGTATCACGACCCTTTCACGTGGACCCCTTAAAGTTGTAAGCCTTTAAAAAGGCCAAAAATTTCTTTTTCGGGGAGCTCGGCTCTTAAGACGCGAGTCTGCCGACGCTCCCGGCCGAATAAAAACCTCTTCCTTCTTTAATTCGGTGTCTGAGGAGTTTTGTCTGTGGCTCATCCTGCTACAATCTGTTTGAACAGATCACCTGAAAGGTAGGTGTTCATTTAAGCATTTGGAGTAGAACGTGCTTTTTGTCTTTTGTCATCCTTTCTTTAGGACAGGCGACACTAACAGGTGAAGATCTCGGGAGACCATGACTAAGAAAAGAATTGCTGTGATTGGGGGAGGAGTGAGCGGGCTCTCTTCCATCAAGTGCTGCGTAGAAGAAGGCTTGGAACCTGTCTGCTTTGAAAGGACTGATGACATCGGAGGGCTCTGGAGGTTCCAGGTACATACATCTCCTAGTCCCTTAATACTTGAAAGTTGCTATGAATACTTTCTATTTATTGCAGGAAAATCCTGAAGAAGGAAGGGCCAGTATTTACAAATCAGTGATCATCAATACTTCTAAAGAGATGATGTGCTTCAGTGACTATCCAATCCCAGATCATTATCCCAACTTCATGCATAATGCCCAGGTCCTGGAGTATTTCAGGATGTATGCCAAAGAATTTGACCTTCTAAAGTATATTCGATTTAAGGTAGAAAATTGTGTGGGTATCTTTGTGTTTGAATGTCCCCTGTGGTTATCACTTTTCTTTTCAGACCACTGTGTGCAGTGTGAAGAAGCAGCCTGATTTTGCCACTTCAGGCCAATGGGAAGTGGTCACTGAATCTGAAGGGAAAAAGGAGATGAATGTCTTTGATGGAGTCATGGTTTGCACTGGCCATCACACCAATGCTCATCTACCTCTGGAAAGCTTCCCTGGTGAGCAGCTTACCAGGAAGGAAGACCCTTGATTACCCAATAATTATTTTCCCTTCTCTTGCAGGAATTGAGAAGTTCAAAGGGCAGTACTTCCACAGTCGAGACTATAAGAACCCAGAGGGATTCACTGGAAAGAGAGTCATTATAATTGGCATTGGGAATTCTGGAGGGGATCTGGCTGTAGAGATTAGCCAAACAGCCAAGCAGGTTTGAATCACTCAATTATTATTTACGTTGCTGACAAAAGCAAACAATTTCTTCCATGCCCCAGGTTTTCCTCAGCACCAGGAGAGGGGCTTGGATCCTGAATCGTGTAGGGGACTACGGATATCCTGCTGATGTGTTGTTCTCTTCTCGACTTACACATTTTATATGGAAGATCTGTGGCCAATCATTAGCAAACAAATATTTGGAAAAAAAGATAAACCAAAGGTTTGACCATGAAATGTTTGGCCTGAAGCCTAAACACAGGTATGTTCCCAGGATGGGAGTGCAGGGATAGTAAAGATGGAAGAGTGACTGAATGTATCTCCAGGTTCATCAGGCATGAAAACCTTTGGTTCCTCCGCGGTCTTCTGAGCGGTCACGTGAACGGCTTCCTGCAGGCTGGCCATGGCGCTTCAAGTTCCCAAGGCTCCGGGCTTCGCCCAGATGCTCAAGGAGGGAGCGAAACACTTTTCAGAATTAGAAGAGGCTGTGTATAGAAACATACAAGCTTGCAAGGAGCTTGCCCAAACCACTCGTACAGCATATGGACGAAATGGAATGAAAAAAATGGTTATCAACCACTTGGAGAAGTTGTTTGTGACAAATGATGCAGCGACTATTTTAAGAGAACTAGAAGTACAGCATCCTGCTGCAAAAATGACTGTAATGGCTTCTCATATGCAAGAGCAAGAAGTTGGAGATGGCACAAACATTGTTCTGGTATTTGCCGGAGCTCTCCTGGAATTAGCTGAAGAACTTCTGAGGATTGGCCTGTCAGTTTCAGAGGTCATAGAAGGTTATGAAATAGCTTGCAGAAAAGCTCATGAGATTCTTCCTAATTTGGTACGTTGTTCTGCAAAAAACCTTCGAGATGTTGATGAAGTCTCATCTCTACTTCGTACCTCTGTAATGTGTAAACAATATGGTAATGAAGTATTTCTGGCCAAGCTTATTGTTCAGGCATGCGTATCTATTTTTCCTGATTCTGGCCATTTCAAAGTTGATAACATCAGAGTTTGTAAAATTCTGGGCTGTGGTATCACTTCCTCTTCAGTATTGCATGGCATGGTTTTTAAGAAGGAAACAGAAGGTGATGTACATCTGTCAAAGATGCAAAAATAGCAGTGTACTCTTGTCCTTTTGATGGCATGATAACAGAAACTAAGGGAACAGTGTTGATAAAGACTGATGAAGAATTGATGAATTTAAGTAAGGGAGAAGAAAATCTCATGGATGCATAAGTCAAAGCTATTGCTGATACTGGTGCAAATGTTGTAGTAACAGGTGGCAAAGTGGCAGACATGGCTCTTCATTATGCAAACAAATATAATATGATGTTAGTGAAGCTAAACTCAAAATGGGATGTCCGAAGACTCTGTAAAACAGTTGGTGCTACAGCTCTTCCTAGATTGACACCTCCTGTCCTTGAAGAAATGGGACACTGAGACAGTGTTTACCTCTCAGAAGTTGGAGATACTCAGGTGGTGGTTTTTAAGCATGAAAAGGAAGATGGCATCATTTCTACCATAGTACTTCGGGGCTCTACAGACAATCTGATGGATGACATAGAAAGGGCAGTAGATGATGGTGTTAATACTTTCAAAGTTCTTACAAGGGATAAACGTCTTGTACCCAGAGGTGGAGCAACAGAAATTGAATTAGCCAAACAGATCACATCATATGGAGAGACATGTCCTGGACTTGAACAGTACGCTATTAAGAAGTTTGCTGAGGCGTTTGAAGCTATTCCCCGTGCACTGGCAGAAATACTCTGGAGAAAACTCTGGAGTTAAGGCCAATGAAGTAATCTCTAAACTTTATGCAGTACCTCAAGAAGGAAATAAAAATGTTGGATTAGATACTGAGGCTGTAGTCCCTGCTGTAACGGACATGTTGGAAGCTGGTGTTCTAGATACTTACCTGGGAAAACACTGGTCTATCAAACTCGCTGCTAATGCTGCAGTCACTGTACTTAGAGTGGGTCAGGTAATCATGGCAAAACCAGATGGTGGGCCCAAGCCTCCAAGTGGGAAGAAAGACTGGGATGATGACCAAAATGATTGAAATTGGCTTAATTTTTACTGTAGGTGAAGGCTGTATTTGTAGTAGTATTCTAAGAATCGCGTGATGTTTTCTTATTCTCCTTACATTAAGAGGTATTTTGTGTTTGTATTCTTGGCTGGATGTTATAATAAACATATTGTTACTGTCAAAAAAAAAAAAGGAAACCTTTGGTCTACTAAATAAAAAGTATGGAATGAAGACAGTCCAAAGCCATTCAAAGATTTAGGCAA